TTAGAGAGCATCAGAAAAGCTTAAAACCCATAGTCAAGGCATTCTTAAAATAGGGTCTGTGATCATAAAAATTCTTTCTCTCGAAGTACTTGCAAATGAACTGGAAAGGTGTGTGCCCCCAAAATAAAACTAACTGTGGATTAATATTAAACTGCTGGGTCAAAGATAGACGGACAACTAATTAATAAACACTTAAGAATGATGTTAGGCTGTTTTGAACAGGGTGGGTAAATTTTGGGAATTAACACTGCAGGAGAAAAGGGAAAGAAAATCCAGAGTGAGGGTGGGGGCCTACGGCGGTGCAATACTTAGGGACATTCCAAAACTTCTGAACTCCTAAGTTAGATAATAGGTATCTAGAGGTGTCAAAACATTTCAGAAAAACTATTTTTGTGGCGTGAGTGGACTGGCTGCAGAAGTGGCAAAGGACAAACTTGGATGCAGGGTTTGGCAAATGTTGGGTGAGCCCTAATCTGTGCCTGGTGCTAGGGACCCTACAGCAAAGTTCCTCTTTTCAAAGTTTAAAAAGTTGGGAGTAGACACTAAATATTATTAAATATTTAATATTAATATGTGGCATATTAGAAAGTGCTACATGGTACTAAGAAAAACAGGTGCCAGAGAGTCTGCATTTGGGCTTCCACTTCTAAATAGGGTAATCAAGGAGACCCTCATATTTGAGTGAAGACCCCAAACTCGAGTGCTGGCGGCCATGTAGGGGGGACGGCAGGGCGGGAGAACGAGCGTCGCGTTAGCAGAATTTACAGTACAATGGGGTCCAACGGATGCCCAGGAAGGCGAAATTCCTGCAAGTTAAACGCACTTCTAACGCAAAACTTAACCAGGCCCCTTTCCAACTATTTAGCCCACCAATTTTAGCTTAAGTCTCTTCTTCCCCACGCCACTCCCAGATGAAAGGAAGACACGCCTCGTTGGCCTCCAGAGCTCTGCGTCCGGGGGGCGGACCTCTCATAGCTCCGCCCCGTGACCCGCGCGCTTGCGGAGGGGAGGTCAAAGGTCAGAGGTAAAGAAGTCATGGCGGCGCTGTGTCGGACCCGTGCTGTGGCTGCCGAGAGCCATTTTCTGCGAGTGTTTCTCTTCTTCAGGCCCTTTCGGGGTGTAGGCACTGAGAGTGGATCCGAAAGTGGTAGTTCCAATGCCAAGGAGCCTAAGACGCGCGCAGGCGGTTTCGCGAGCGCGTTGGAGCGGCACTCGGAGCTTCTACAGAAGGTGGAGCCCCTACAGAAGGTGGAGCCCGGGCGGGTGAGAGGGAGTCGCGGATATGTATATAAATATCTCTTTTCATATTTAGGGTTCTCCAAAAAATGTGGAATCCTTTGCATCTATGCTGAGACATTCTCCTCTTACACAGATGGGACCTGCAAAGGATAAACTGGTCATTGGACGGATCTTTCATATTGTGGAGAATGATCTGTACATAGATTTTGGTGGAAAGTTTCATTGTGTATGTAGAAGACCAGAAGTGGATGGAGAGTAAGTAAAATCATTTCCAAGTACCTTAAGAGATTAATGGATTTTTTTTTTTTTAACTATTTAGGAAATACCAGAAAGGAACCAGGGTCCGGTTGCGGCTATTAGATCTTGAACTTACGTCTAGGTTCCTGGGAGCAACAACAGATACAACTGTACTAGAGGCTAATGCAGTTCTCTTGGGAATCCAGGAGAGTAAAGACTCAAGATCGAAAGAAGAACATCATGAAAAATAAATGAACTTTGCTTAGTGGATTGACTCCTTTGCTGAAGTCAGTTATTCATCAAGAATGCAATTAGACTAATTGTGAATAAATGATTGAATGAAGATATAATAAATAAAAGCTATAATTATAGATAACTCTTATTAGAATTTTCTTTAGCAATATTCCCACCCCCCACCCCTTGTTTTGCTCTTAATGTTTTTTTCCTTTGGTGGGGATAGTATACACTGTACTAAGAAATTGTCATTCAATAAATACGTTTTGAGTGCTGTCTATGTGCATGGTACTAGTTTAAACAGCAGTAAAC